GGCTGAGGTCCTTGGGAGGAGGGGGGTATTTCAGGCCTGGACTCTGGGTCCCTAAGGGCAGGGCCCTAGGAAACAAAGCCGAGATGGAAGGTGGCAGGTTGGGGCCCTGAGCAGAATAGGGCTGGATGCTGGGAGTGTCCTGTGCTGCAGAGCCTGCAACCAGTGAGGCCAGGGTCCCTGTAAGGAGGAGGAGGTTCAGCCTGGAGTCTGGGTCTCTGAGGGCGAAAGCTGCTTGTGGTCTGCCGGCTCCCTTGAGGAGTGAGGGGACCCTGAGTGGGCTGGCCTCTGCCTGCCAGGGTCTCTGGGAGAAGTGGCAGAGGGAGTGGGTTCTGCTGGGGGTCCCTGTGAGGAGTTGGGGCTGAGGGTCTTTGTGGAAAGGGGGCTGGGGTCCTGCCTAGGGGTCTCTGTGAGGAGCTAGGAGCAGGAGCTGGTCTTGGGGTACTCTGAGGAATAGGGACAGGGCCCCTGGGGTTCCTGTGAAGGGTGAAGCCTGAGGGGAGAAACAGCAGGGAGCCTGTTTCCAGAATCTGCAAGGAAAAGGGGCTGGGGTTCTGAGGAGAGAGGGAGCTGGGGACTGGCCTCCAGATCCCCACGAGCAGTGAAGGCTGGGGACTCACCTGCGGAGGCCCCCCTGGTCTTCTGGTCTGAAGGGGAAGGAACCCCTATGAGGGACCTTCTCGAGGAGAGGCTTGAGTCCCTTAGGGCCATAGGGGAGCAGGCAGTGAGGACTCCCGAGTAGACTTCCTGGAGCGGCTTCAGGTCAATCATTGTCCATGAGCCATGGAGGGACAGAGTCCAGCGCACCTGGGGAAAGTGGACCCCACCCGCTCCTTCCCAGACTCCTGCCCAGCCCTCGGCTCTCCCTCCTCAGTGCCCACAAGGAACCCTGACTGCCCAGCCCTCCTCCTCCCTGTGTGTGTACTCAGGGAGGACCAGGAACTCAACGTGCCTGCAATCTCTATGGCTGGGCTCAGGTGTCACTCTGACTGCTGGCCCAGAGCCCGGAGCACACTGTGGCCAGGGGACTGAGGTCCCACCAGAGTGAGGATGTACAGGGCCGCTTCCCTCCCCAGGCCCTGCTGGGGTTGACACCTTTGTCTCCAGTTTCTTTCCCCATAGCCTTGAACCAGAGGGTAAGGTAGGGCCTGGGGCAGATAGGGGAAGATCATCCTCCACACCTCTTCTCATGTCCCTCAGGGAAGCCAGTCAAATACGACCCCTCCTTTCGAGGCCCCATCAAGAACAGGTGAGCTCTGGGCACTGCTCCGGGGGCTGGCGTAGCTCAGCCTCCCGTTTCGTTTCTCTCTCAGAAGCTGCACAGATGTCATCTGCTGCGTCCTCTTCCTGCTCTTCATTCTAGGTTACATCGTGGTGGGGATTGTGGGTGAGTTTCCAGCTGCTCAGAGCCAGGGCAGTCTCCAATGACTCATCTGTGCCTCTGTCTGCAGCCTGGTTGTATGGAGACCCCCGGCAAGTCCTCTACCCCAGGAACTCTACTGGGGCCTACTGTGGCATGGGGGAGAACAAGTGAGTACAAAGGCGAGAAGAGGAGTGCAGGACCCTGATGCACATGGTCCCTCCCCTCCCACAGAGATAAGCCGTATCTCCTGTACTTCAACATCTTCAGCTGCATCCTGTCCAGCAACATCATCTCAGTTGCTGAGAACGGCCTACAGTGCCCCACACCCCAGGTCAGAGCCTGGGACCTGCCTCTACCCCAGATTTCCAGCCCCTTAGTGTTCTCTCTGCACCCAGGTGTGTGTGTCCTCCTGCCCGGAGGACCCATGGACTGTGGGAAAAAACGAGTTCTCACAGACTGTTGGGGAAGTCTTCTATACAAAAAACAGGAACTTTTGTCTGCCAGGGGTACCCTGGAATATGGTGAATATTGCCCCTAACCTCATCACTGTCGCTCTGTGTGTCTGTCCTTTCACTCCTGCCACAGACGGTGATCACAAGCCTGCAACAGGAACTCTGCCCCAGTTTCCTCCTCCCCTCTGCTCCAGGTGAGAAGCACAGATTCCTTCCTCAGACGTCACCCCAACCCAGCAGCCCGGCTCTCCCTTCCAGCTCTGGGGCGCTGCTTTCCATGGACCAACGTTACTCCACCGGCGCTCCCAGGGATCACCAATGACACCACCATACAGCAGGGGATCAGGTAGGCACCTCCCTCCCCCACATCCTGGCCACCACAGCCCCATCTGACTCTGTCTCCCCAACAGCGGTCTTATTGACAGCCTCAATGCCCGAGACATCAGTGTTAAGATCTTTGAAGATTTTGCCCAGTCCTGGTATTGGATTCTTGTGTGAGTCACCAGATTCCCCTCCTCTTGTGTCCGCTGAACCTCACTGTCCTCACCCTGCCTACAGTGCCCTGGGGGTGGCTCTGGTCTTGAGCCTACTGTTTATCTTGCTTCTGCGCCTGGTGGCTGGGCCCCTGGTGCTGGTGCTGATCCTGGGAGTGCTGGGCGTGCTGGCATACGGCATCTACTACTGCTGGGAGGAGTACCGAGTGCTGCGGGACAAGGGCGCCTCCATCTCCCAGCTGGGTTTCACCACCAACCTCAGTGCCTACCAGAGCGTGCAGGAGACCTGGCTGGCCGCCCGTGAGTGTCCTGCCCACCCCCAAGCCACCAGCTGACCTAGGTCTGTCTGCCCCGTCCTCTGCAGTGATCGTGTTGGCGGTGCTTGAAGCCATCCTGCTGCTGATGCTCATCTTCCTGCGGCAGCGGATTCGTATTGCCATCGCCCTCCTGAAGGAGGCCAGCAAGTTAGGGCCTGCCTGGGAGGGAGATGGGGTTGCGGTGCCGGTTAACAGCTTTGTCTCCCTGCAGGGCTGTGGGACAGATGATGTCTACCATGTTCTACCCACTGGTCACCTTTGTCCTCCTCCTCATCTGCATTGCCTACTGGGCCATGACTGCTCTGTATCCTCTGCCCACGCAGCCAGCCACTCTTGGTGTGATCATGCTTTCCTTGACTCCCCTCTGGGTACCTGGCTACATCGGGGCAACCCCAGTATGTGCTCTGGGCATCCAACATCAGCTCCCCCGGCTGTGAGAAAGTGCCAATAAATACATCATGCAACCCCACGGTAAGAGGAAGCAGGGGACATGGAGGCGGGACTGAGCCTACTCTATCCCCGTCTACCCTCCCAGGCCCACCTTGTGAACTCCTCGTGCCCAGGGCTGATGTGCGTCTTCCAGGGCTACTCATCCAAAGGCCTAATCCAACGTTCTGTCTTCAATCTGCAAATCTATGGGGTCCTGGGGCTCTTCTGGACCCTTAACTGGGTACTGGCCCTGGGCCAATGCGTCCTCGCTGGAGCCTTTGCCTCCTTCTACTGGGCCTTCCACAAGCCCCAGGACATCCCTACCTTCCCCTTAATCTCTGCCTTCATCCGCACACTCCGGTAAGGATGGGGCAGGGGCCTGGTCATTGTAGAGCTGTCTCTGACTGCATAACACCCTCTGCAGTTACCACACTGGGTCATTGGCATTTGGAGCCCTCATCCTGACCCTTGTGCAGATAGCCCGGGTCATCTTGGAGTATATTGACCACAAGCTCAGAGGTGAGTCTGGAGTCGGAGTAGGAGTCAGGAGCAGTGACCAAACATGAGCCTTCCTCGCTCCCAGGAGTGCAGAACCCTGTAGCCCGCTGCATCATGTGCTGTTTCAAGTGCTGCCTCTGGTGTCTGGAAAAATTTATCAAGTTCCTAAACCGCAATGCATACATCATGGTGAGCTACACTGCAAGCAACCCTTTGTTCTGCTTGGTAACTCTGACCTTTCCACCTCCCTCAGATCGCCATCTACGGGAAGAATTTCTGTGTCTCAGCCAAAAATGCGTTCATGCTACTCATGCGAAACATTGTCAGGTTAGGCTGCTCCCCCCCCGCTTTGTGGCTCCTCACCCTCAACCTGCCCTAACTTCTGGCACAGGGTGGTCGTCCTGGACAAAGTCACAGACCTGCTGCTGTTCTTTGGGAAGCTGCTGGTGGTCGGAGGCGTGGGTAAGGGACCAGAAGCTGTGGGGACAGAGGGTGTGCAGCACTAACCCCCAGAATTATTCCACAGGGGTCCTGTCCTTCTTTTTTTTCTCCGGTCGCATCCCGGGGCTGGGTAAAGACTTTAAGAGCCCCCACCTCAACTATTACTGGCTGCCCATCATGGTGAGTGACTCCCCTCTCTGCTGCTCCACCCCACCCAATAACCCCAACGGGTCATGTCTTCCAGACCTCCATCCTGGGGGCCTATGTCATCGCCAGCGGCTTCTTCAGCGTTTTCGGCATGTGTGTGGACACGCTCTTCCTCTGCTTCCGTGAGTGACACCCCCAGCCACCTGTCCCCAACGTCCGCTCTAACCGGTCTCTGTTGCGGCTCAGTGGAAGACCTGGAGCGGAACAACGGCTCCCTGGACCGGCCCTACTACATGTCCAAGAGCCTTCTAAAGATTCTGGGCAAGAAGAACGAGGCGCCCCCGGACAACAAGAAGAGGAAGAAGTGACAGCTCCGGCCCTGATCCAGGACTGCACCCCACCCCCACCGTCCAGCCATCCAACCTCACTTCGCCTTACAGGTCTCCATTTTGTGGTAAAAAAAGGTTTTAGGCCAGGCGCCGTGGCTCACGCCTGTAATCCAACACTTTGAGAGGCTGAGGCGGGCGGATCACCTGAGTCAGGAGTTCGAGACCAGCCTGGCCAACATGGTGAAACCTCCGTCTCTATTAAAAATACAAAAATTAGCCGAGAGTGGTGGCATGCACCTGTCATCCCAGCTACTCGGGAGGCTGAGGCAGGAGAATCGCTTGAACCCGGGAGGCAGAGGTTGCAGTGAGCCGAGATCGCGCCACTGCACTCCAACCTGGGTGACAGACTCTGTCTCCAAAACAAAACAAACAAACAAAAAGATTTTATTAAAGATATTTTGTTAACTCAGTAAATCTGTGACTCATTCTCTCCACGACGACAGGCG